ATTCTCCTGCCTCAGCCTCCCGAATAGCTAGGATTACAGGCACCTGCCACCACACCTGGCTAATTTTTGTATTTTTAGTAGAGATGAGGTTTCACCATGTTGGCCAGGCTGGTCCTAAACTCTTGACCTCGTGATCCGCCCACCTCGACCTTCCAAAGAGCTGGGATTACAGACGTGAGCCACTGTGCCCAGCCCGAGACCCTGTCTCTTAAAAAAAATCCATCTCCACTTCTGGTTGACTGTGTTACTCAGTCTCTGTCTGCTTCAGTTTAATTTTCGTACTTAATAATGGTATTTTCTTGCAGAGTGTTTGTAAAGAATAAATATAATCTAAGGCACTTAAAACTGTCTAGCACATGGAAAGCAGGCAACAAGTGCTAGGTATTATTACATCTTTTTTTTTTTTTTTTTTGAGACAGAATCTCACTCTGTTGCCCAGGCTGTAGTGCAGTGGTGCAAGCTCGGCTCACTGCAACCCCTGCCTCCCGGGTTCAAGCCATTCTCCTGCCTCAGCCTCCCAAGTAGCTGGGACTACAGGCATGCACCACCACACCTGGCTAATTTTTTGTATTTTTTAGTAGAGATGGGGTTTCACCATGTTGGCCAGGCAGGTCTTGAATTCCTGACCTCACGTGATCCGCCCACCTTGGCTTCCCAAACTGCTGAGATGCAGGCATGAACCACCACACCCAGCCTAATGAGTTTTGATAAGTGGCCACTGTGGTGAAGATATAGAAGTTTTCCATTACCCCAGAAAACTTCCCTCATGCCCTTTGTGGTCATTTCTCCAATGCCAAGCAACCATTAATTTGTTTACCATCATTGTGTGTTAGTTTTCCCAGTATTTCATACAGTATGTGCTGTTGTTTATTTATTTATTGTTTTAATTAGTGATGGGGATCTCGCTATGTTGCCCAGGCTGGTTTCGAACTCCTGGCCTCAAGTGATTCTCACACCTCAGCCTCCCAAAATGCTGGGATTACAGGTGGGAGCCACCACATCCGGCCTAGTATGTGCTTTTTTGTTAGCGTAATGTCTGGGAAATTCATTGCATATATCGGAAATGCATTGCATGTGTAATGCATATGTCAGAAATGCGTTGTTCTTTACTGACAAATATATTCTGTTGTATGGACAGACCACAGTTTCTTTGTTTTACTGCAGATGGACACTTGGGTTGTTTCCAATTTTTGACAAATTGAGTGATGTATGAATATTCATGCACACATCTTTGTACGGACATGGGGTTCTGTTTCTCTTGAGTAAATCCTGAAGAATGCAGTTGCCAGGTCACATGTTTGTAAGAAGCTATCAAATTGTTTTCCACAGTGGTTGTACCATGTTTTACTCACATCACCAATGTATGAGAGTTTCAGTTACTCCACATCCTCAGCAGCACTTGGAATTGTCAGTGCGGTGAGGTGGAATCTCACTGGGGTTTAAGTTATAATTGCCTGATAACTAATGATGCTGAGCATCTTTCCATCCATGTATCTTCTTTGATGACATATCTGTTCAAATCTTTTAAGGGTATTTGTTTTTAACATTGAAAATATATGGCATTTTGATCCTAAAAATGACAGAAATTCCTTAATACATGGTCAGATTTATTTGGTGTCTACATAAGGTTTAATAGTGGAAGAATAGAGAGATCTCCACAACAAATGCAAGACTGAGATTAAATGTCTTTCGAAGTTTTGGAAGCAACTACTTAAACAGCAGGATATTTAGAGAAAAATGTTAGACATGTTTATACCCCCACACCCCACTTTTTTTTTTAATGAGCCTTGAGAGAAGGATGAAATATTTCTAAATAGCTATAGCAAAGCAGCTGTTTTGAAATGCCTGGTGGTGAAAGTCCCTCTTAACTGCACTCTGTCCTGGAGGCACAAGGTTGAGCATTTCTGCTTCTCCCGGCTGCTTCACTGTCACCAGGTAGGTGACTAGGGTGGTCTCCACATGGGGAGGTTTTCCTAACTACTGTTTTTCTTAACTACAGACAGCCCATTTTTTCTTATGATAAAGACGGCATTTGGCTCATGAGCAAGGTGGCAAGATCATCAAGTGAGTCAGACGTGCAGCTCTGGGAAACAGAAGAGGATGACATGACAGAAGGTGATTTAGGGTATGGCCTCGGAAGGAAACCTGGTGGGATTTATGAAATAGAATTTTCACATAGGTCTAGAAAAAGATCAGATGGAAAGAACTTTAGCCCTCCTCCATTTCCGAGAAAGGGAGAAGAAAGAAATGAAGCGAGTTTTCAGTATTCCAAGCATAAGAGCCAGCAAGATACATTCCCTCAAGTGTCCAGAATTTCCAATTACAGACGACAAAGTAGCACTGGTAAGAATGCTGAATTTCCTCTCCTTTCTTTCCCCTAATAGATTCTTTTCTCATCCCTCCCAAGTAGATTCGAATTCAGAATTGTCAAATGAAGAATTAAGGCAATGTCTTAATGAAACTTTAGAGGTAGGTACTCTGGCTAATATAAAAATTATCAGGATAGGAAGACTAATTTTCTTTCTGTCCTCAGGAGGTAGAAATGTTAAAAACTGAACTTGAGGCATCTCAAAGACAACTCAGAGGTAAAGAGGAAGCATTGAAAATTCTTCAAAGCATGGTAAGAAGTTGTTTTTAAACTTTCACCATTTAATTTATACTGATGCTAGTTTTATTTTTCTTAGGCAATACTGGGCAAAGCCACAAGTCATACGCAGGCAGTGCTTCAAAAAACTATGGAACAAAACAGATCCTTGGAGAAGGTATTTGGTGCTTTTAGTGTAGACTTATTGAATTTGCCATGAAGGTAGTATTTTCTTTCCATAGGAAATAAATGCCTTGCAGTGGGAAATAGAATTTGATCATAATAGATTTAAAAATATAGAGGAATCTTGGATCCAAAAATATGACAGGTTTGTATATTACTCCATTATTTTTCTTTGACGTTTTAGTTATTTGAAAGCCACTTTTTTCCAGGCTAAACTGTGAAAATGCAGTCCTCAAAGAGAATTTGAAAGTGAAAACAGAAGAAATTAAAATGCTGAAGTCTGACAATGCAGGTAATGATGATTTTTGTATTAAGAGCACATGTTAATGAATACTTTCTCATATGGCCCTTCCTAGTTTTGAATCAACGGTATTTGGAGGCCCTCGCCATGCTTGATATCAAACAGCAGAAGATGGCTCAGGAAAACATGTGCTGTGATAAAAGTGGCTTTGCAGAGGCTTCAGGTCTTGAGGTAGGTAAGCATGCAGGAAAGCTGAACAGAAGTAATAACAGGAGCAATGCTTTTCAATTTAAAGCTTGCGGTCCTCGGAGCCTGCCTTTGTCATGGGCCCGGAGGGAACCCCTGTTCTTGTGCCAGAATGGCAGCATCCACTCGGAAACTGCTTCTTCAGCTCAAACAAGAGGTATTGCGTTATCACAACAGCAAAAGCTTTAGCTGACACCTCCCAAACTGTCTTTCAAAATCAGTTGGAAATTTTGCAGAAGAGTAAAGAAGAAGCTTACGTGATGGCAGATGCTTTCAGAATTGCATTTGAGCAACAATTAATGAGAAAAAATGACCAGGCACTACAATTGACACAAATGGATAAAATGCATAAAAAAGCAACAAAATGGATGAATTGGAAGCACCTTAAAGAGGATGGTAACTATGAATTATAATGGCAATAAGTGGGTTGTCTCAGCTGGATTCTCATGTTCAATTTTAGGATTTCCATCACCAAGGAGTAAGAAGACCTTCGGGCAGAGACTGTTGGGTATGCTCCCTTCAGAAAACAGTTCTAAGAGGATGGAAGACCAGGACAGTCCTCAAGAGGTCCTTAAGATGCTCATAGATTTGGTTAGTGTCTTTGCTTTTTTTTGCAGGTTATGAACTTGTACATGTTTAATTTCTGTGCATGCAGCTTAATGATAAAGAAGAAGCTTTGGCTCATCAAAGAAAAGTTAGCTACATGCTTGCTCGGGCATTGGAAGACAAAGACACTGCTTCAAACGAGAATAAAGAAAAAAATCCTATAAAAGAGAATTTCCCTTTCAACAACCCCTGGCGTAAGACTTCAGAATTCTCTGTTTTGGGTGATCCTATACATTCAAGTGTCTGCATTTTAAATTCTGTGGGCTGCATTTGTTCAATCCAGCACTCTCAAATAGATCCAAACTATAGAACTCTTAAAAGATCCCATTCTTTGCCATCAAGTATCATATTTTAAAGACAAGCCAGTTGAAATTGGAACTGAGAGTTGTTTATATCGAGATACTTTGAAAAATGATTTTGTAAATTTTGCTGCATCTTGAGAAGTTGTATGTTTCCTAGGTATTTCTAAATTTTAGGAGGTCGCTTAAATCAAATATTTTCTACATTTTCTTTTTCTTCTTTTGAGATGGAGTCTTGCTCTGTCACCCAGGTTGGAGTGCAGTGGTGTGATCTCGGTTCACTGCAACCTCCGCCTCCCGGTTCAAGCAATTCTCCTGCCTCAGCCTCCCGAGTAACTCGGATTACAGGCATGTGCCACCACGCCCAGCTAATTTTTGTATTTTTAGTAGAGACGGGGTTTTACCATGTTAGCCAGGCTGATCTTGAACTCCTGACCTCAAGTGATCCGCCTGCCTTGGCCTCCGAAAGTGCTGGGATTACAGGCGTGAGCCACCACACCCAGCCTATTTTCTACATTTTCTACAAGAAATTAGTATTCTGTGTTGACATTTTATTTATAAATTACATTACTGTATTTATAAATTACATTACAGGCTGGGCATGGTGGCTCATGCTTATAAATCCCAGCACTTTGGGAGGCCAAGGTGGGTGGGTCACCTGAGGCTGGAGTTCAAGACCAGTCTGACCAACATGGAGAAACCCCATCTCTACTAAAAATACAAAAAATTAGCTAGGCCTAGTGGCGCATGCCTGTAATCCCAGCTACTTGGGAGGCTGAGGTAGGAGAATCGCTTGAACCTGGGAGGCAGGGGTTGTGGTAAGCCGAGACTGTGTCATTGCACTCCAGCCTGGGCGACAAGAGCGAAACTCTGTCTCAAAAAAAAAAACAAAACACATTACAGTGTTTGCCAACATCCTAAAACAAAAAATAATGATTTTTGGGAAAAACAAAAAATTATTTAACTATTTTGATTGACTATAGGGATCTTAGCTTGGCTAAATCAACAATATAGCAATGTATCTTAATGCTCTAAAAAGTAACAATACCTAGGACTGACTGAATGTTAATTTCTGGAATTCATTTATCTTGTTTTATTTGCCTTGTTCAGTATTTTTCATTTACCATATGAAGTTTAGAAATAACAATTTCCTTAAGTTAACTTCAATAAGACAGTTTTGATGGTGGGACCTTGGCAGAAGTATATTGAGTCAGTGCCGGCTGCGTTCATGGCTTCTTGTCAGGGTAGTAACATTTTGCAACCAAATCTGCACAGATTTGTAGCCAAGTCTACAAAGTGCTTAACAGCTCTTTTCATTGCATCCTGTGAGATGGTTGTGATGATCCAGGAAATGGGGTCTCAGGAATCTGAAGAAGCTGCCTGAGCCAAGGTGATTTCTAGGAGTTTTTTTGTTTGTGGTATGTGAATTGGGGTGTGTGGGGGTGGGGTGTGTGTGTAGACAGGGTCCCACTGTGTTGCTCAGGCTGGTGCCAAACTCCTGGCCTCAAGGGATCCTCCTGCCTCAGCCTCTCAAAGTGCTGGGATTACAGGCATAAACCACAACTCAATAAAAAAGTTTTTAAAAATTTACAAAGCTCATATTTGATCCAGCTAGGATTTTACCCTGTACATTTGTATTTCTTGTAGGCTGGCGCACAGATATCTTAAATGGCTACTAATTGCTGCTGTGTATGAAAACAAATGGCTATCAAGGCCGGGTGCAGTGGCTTACAGATCTGGTCTGAATCTCAAGTCCAGACCAGTCCAGAGTTCAAGACCAGCCTGGGCAACATGGTGAAACCCCATCTATACAAAAACTCGGCAAGGCATGGTGGCATGCACCTGTTGTCCCAGCTACTCAGGGGCTGAGGCAGGAGGATGGCATGAGCCCAGGAGCTTGAGGCTGCAGTGAGCTGTGATTGTGCCACTGCACTCCAGCCTGAGTGACAGAGTGAGACCCCCATCTCCAAAAGAAAAGGCTATCAATACAAAAGTTTATCTAAATTACTGTACAGCTATACAATGGAATACTCTACAAAATGGAGAGATCCATAAGATAAAGCAAATGAATAAAGCAAAATGCATGTGTTGACAGCTGTTGTGATACCTCAGTTCTTGTCTTCTTGGTTTAAAAGAATTTAAATGAGACAGCAAAGGAGATGCAGCATAATTTATTGCAAAAGAAAAGGAGTATTTTGAAAGTTAGGTGCAGAACAGACAGTACACCTGAGAGAGAGAATTCAGGGCCGGCTGCTCGTAAGGGTGAGACAGCATTGATTATTGCTGGAGAAACTCCCTTTATGGGAGTTTTGCATTATTATTCATAAGGAGGTGAGGTGTTGCAGTAATCATGTCCTGGGTGGTCCTCTGCACAGGTGCAGTAGCTGTTAATGCTTGTTCATACACCACATGTCTCAGTAGCATCTTAAATTTCCACCTAGAGGTGTGTTTTTTATTATTATCATGTGCAAAGGATCAGTTTGAGGACAGGTAAAATCAAAATGTGTATGCTCTCTAGAAGGGAAAGTCCCTACTGAAGATAGCTTTGCTTAAATGAGCTCAATTACAATGTGAATGCTGAGGTTTATTGTGTTGGCTGTATGGTCATGAGAAAATGGTCATTTCCTTGACTACCTGATACGG